CCCCCTCTACTAAAAATACAAAAACTAGCCAGGCGTGGTGGCATGGGCCTGTAATCTCAGCTACTCAGGAGGCTGAGGCAGGAGAAATCGCTTGAATCCAGGAGGCAGAGGTTGCAGTGAGCCGAGATTGCGCCACTGCACTCCAGCCTGGGTGACATAAGAAAACTCTGTCTCAAAAAGAAAAAAAAAAAATACAAAAATTTTCCGGGAGTGGTGGCGTGCTCCTGTAATCCCAGCTACTTGGGAGGCTAAGGCAGGAGAATTGCTTGAACCCAGGAGGCCGGGGTTGCAGTGAGCCAAGATCATGCCACTGCACTCCAGCTGTGGCAACAGAGACTGTCTCAAAAAAAAAAAAAAAGAAAGAAAGAAAGAAAGAAAAAGAAAAAAATAACTCGCAGAGGAAACAGCCAGTGCAAGGGCCCTGAGGCAGGTAGTTCCGTGTTTTTTGAGGAACAGAAAGAGAGTGTTTCTGTTGTAAGAGTAGTGCTAAGACAATGTTGAAGGGGCAGTCCGGATAGAATGAGAAGGTAGAAATTTAACCGAAACAGGAAGCCACTGAACAGTATTGGAGGGGGAGAAGGATTACAGAGGGGTCGTGGGAGAGGCCAGGGAGCAGTTGGAGGTGATTTCAGTGATCCAGGTGAGAGACAACGGGGGCTTGGACTGGGCTGGAGCTGTGGAGTTGGAGAGACGCCGGCAAATTCAAGGACTTAGGAATGGATTAACTGCGAGGGTTGAAGAAAAGGAATGAGGTGACCTTGGGGTTCAGGCCTGGGTGATGAGGCGCTTTAGTGGTGCCTTTATTCAGATTTGAGTCTGGAGTCGGGTCTGAGGGGTGGGGCTCGTTCAAGCGGAGGCACGGTGGAGACAGAGGGAATTGGACTCAGTCGGGGGGCAGCAATGGAAGTCAGCAATTGCTTAGGGCGGAATGCGATTTCCGGGGAGGAGGCGCGGGTATGTAGACAGAGGGGGTTGGGACACACCAGGAGGGGAGGAGCCAGCCCCAGAGATCGGGAATCCTCTCAGTCCTTAGTTACAAGGCTCCATCCTCACTTTGTTCGCTCCTCAGTCGTCCAGGCGGATTCCTTTTTCGCCAGGTAAGGCTGGCCCGGGTGCATGGGGCCCGGCGCTTTGGTGTTATGAACTTGACTTGAATTCTAGGCACCAAGGCACAGCTTAGAGTAGACCCGAGTCCTGCTCTGCGGAGTTCGTCTTCCCAGCGAAGGTACAGAGGCGGATGAACTGCTGAGACTTGGTAAGTAGTTTAGTGGATTAGGGGTAGGATTATATCATTCTACTCTCTTTTTTTTTTGAGACAGGGTCTCACTCTGTCGCCCGGTACAGTGGCGTGATCTTGGCTCACTGCAACCTCCACCTCCCAGGTTCAAGTGATTCTTATACCTCAGCCTCCTGAGTAGCTGGGACTACAGGTGCGTGCCACCACGTCTGGCTAATGTTTTTTAGTAAGTAATTTTTCATTTTTTTGTATTTCAGATTGACGTATTTTAAGATTTTTTTAACTTCTGAAGTCTAGCAGGCCTGTAAGAACAAAAATCATTCTGTAGGAATTAAAAACAGAATCCAGTCTTGACAACATATCCACAATGTCTGATGTATCTACTAGTGTACAATCAAAATTTGCTAGACTTGCAAAGAAAAAGGAAAATATCACCTATATGAAAAGAGAGCAGTTAACAGAAACTGATAAGGACATAGCTCCGGTATTAGATTTAAAATGCAAGGACGTATCAGCAATTATGAATAAGTTTAAGGTCTTAATGGAAATTCAAGACCTGATGTTTGAGGAGATGAGGGAAACTCTTAAAAATGACCTAAAAGCAGTTTTAGGGGGAAAAGCTACAATACCTGAGGTAAAGAATTCAGAGAACTCCAGTAGTAGGACAGAGTTTCAGCAAATAATCAATTTAGCATTACAAAAAACAGGGATGGTAGGGAAAATAGAAGGAGAAAACTCTAAAATAGGTGATGATAATGAAAATTTAACCTTTAAATTAGAAGTAAATGAGCTGAGTGGTAAATTAGACAACACTAACGAATACAATAGTAATGATGGTAAGAAATTACCCCAGGGTGAATCACGAAGTTACGAAGTCATGGGAAGTATGGAAGAAACCTTATGCAATATAGATGACAGAGATGGAAATCGCAATGTCCATTTAGAATTTACAGAAAGAGAGAGTAGGAAGGATGGAGAGGATGAATTTGTCAAAGAAATGAGAGAGGAAAGAAAATTTCAGAAATTGAAGAATAAAGAGGAGGTTTTAAAAGCCTCCAGAGAAGAAAAAGTGTTGATGGATGAAGGAGCAGTACTTACCCTGGTAGCCGACCTTTCATCAGCAACACTGGATATTAGTAAGCAATGGAGTAATGTCTTCAACATTCTGAGAGAAAATGATTTTGAACCTAAATTTCTGTGTGAAGTTAAATTAGCATTTAAATGTGATGGTGAAATAAAGACATTTTCAGATCTGCAAAGCCTTAGAAAATTTGCCAGCCAAAAATCTTCTGTGAAAGAATTACTGAAAGATGTACTCCCACAAAAGGAAGAAATAAATCAAGGAGGAAGAAAATATGGAATTCAAGAAAAAAGGGTAAGCATACAAATGTATAAATGTATAAAGCTACTCTTTTTTTTCTTCTTTGTTTAACTTTCAGGATAAAACCCTAATAGACTCAAAGCATAGAGCTGGAGAAATAACCAGTGATGGCTTGAGCTTCCTATTTCTTAAAGAAGTAAAAGTTGCTAAGCCAGAGGAGATGAAAAACTTAGAGACTCAAGAGGAAGAGTTTTCCGAGCTAGAGGAGCTGGATGAAGAGGCCTCAGGGATGGAGGATGATGAAGATACCTCAGGGCTGGAGGAGGAGGAGGAAGAGCCCTCAGGGCTGGAGGAGGAAGAAGAAGAAGAGGCTTCAGGGTTGGAGGAGGATGAGGCCTCAGGGCTAGAGGAGGAAGAGGAACAGACTTCAGAACAGGACTCAACCTTTCAGGGTCATACTTTGGTAGATGCAAAGCATGAAGTTGAGATAACCAGTGATGGCATGGAAACTACTTTCATTGACTCTGTAGAGGATTCTGAATCAGAGGAGGAAGAAGAAGGAAAGAGCTCTGAAACAGGAAAGGTAAAGACTACCTCCCTGACTGAGAAAAAAGCCTCACGTAGACAAAAAGAAATTCCCTTTAGTTATTTGGTTGGGGACTCTGGGAAGAAAAAGTTGGTGAAACACCAGGTGGTGCACAAAACCCAGGAGGAAGAGGAAACAGCTGTGCCCACAAGTCAAGGAACTGGCACACCCTGTCTGACCTTATGTTTGGCCTCTCCCTCAAAGTCACTAGAGATGAGTCATGATGAGCATAAAAAGCATTCACATACAAATTTGAGTATTTCAACAGGAGTCACCAAACTTAAGAAAACAGAAGAAAAGAAACACAGAACTCTGCACACAGAAGAACTAACATCCAAAGAAGCAGACTTAACAGAGGAAACAGAAGAAAACTTGAGAAGTAGTGTGATTAATAGCATCAGAGAGATAAAAGAGGAGATTGGAAATTTGAAAAGTTCCCATTCAGGTGTCTTGGAAATTGAAAATTCAGTAGATGATCTGAGTAGCAGAATGGACATACTTGAAGAAAGAATAGACAGTCTAGAAGATCAAATTGAAGAATTCTCTAAGGATACAATGCAAATGACCAAACAGATAATTAGTAAAGAAAGGCAAAGAGATATAGAGGAGAGATCTAGAAGTTGCAACATTCGTTTGATAGGAATTCCAGAAAAGGAGAGTTATGAGAATAGGGCAGAGGACATAATTAAAGAAATAATTGATGAAAACTTTGCAGAACTAAAGAAAGGTTCAAGTCTTGAGATTGTCAGTGCTTGTCGAGTACCTAGTAAAATTGATGAAAAGAGACTGACTCCTAGACACATCTTGGTGAAATTTTGGAATTCTAGTGATAAAGAGAAAATAATAAGGGCTTCTAGAGAGAGAAGAGAAATTACCTACCAAGGAACAAGAATCAGGTTGACAGCAGACTTATCACTGGACACACTGGATGCTAGAAGTAAATGGAGCAATGTCTTCAAAGTTCTGCTGGAAAAAGGCTTTAATCCTAGAATCCTATATCCAGCCAAAATGGCATTTGATTTTAGGGGTAAAACAAAGGTATTTCTTAGTATTGAAGAATTTAGAGATTATGTTTTGCATATGCCCACCTTGAGAGAATTACTGGGGAATAATATACCTTAGCACGCCAGGGTGACTACAAACAATATGCTTTCCTCCCCCAGCATGCATCCAAAAATCAACAAGTAAAACGAAAATACACTTCTACCCAGAAGGATGGACAGCTAATAGCGTACTTGGGGATGAGGAGCAAGGAATATTACAGATATTACCTAGATGTTAATAAAGGGTATGTTTAAAAAAAATAGGCTGGTCTCAATGTAGTGAGTTATTTCAGTTGATCACAGTCAGTTACAGATAGAATTCCTTGTTTTACTTCCCCCCCACCACCTCCCTACTGCAGTTGACTAGTCTTTTTAGAATTTATATTATCTGGCTGGGCACGGTGGCTCACACCTGTAATCCCAGCACTTTGGGAGGCCGAGGCGGGTGGATCACGAGGTCAGGAGATCGAGACCATCCTGGCTAACACAGTGAAACCCCGTCTCTACTAAAAATAAAAAAAATTAGCCGGGCATGGTGGCGGGCGCCTGTAGTCCCAGCTACTTGGGAGGCTGAGGCAGGAGAATGGCGTGAACCCAGGAGGCGGAGCTTGCAGTGAGCCGAGATCACACCACTGCACTCCAGCCGGAGCCACAGAGCGACACTCCGTCTCAAAAAAAAGTATATTGTGCTAGCTTGTCTAAGAATAAACTTCTATACTGTTGGGGGAGGGCTGCACCTGTCAAGATAACCTGTCAATGTAGTAGGAAAACAGGAGGGGACAGTAACAGAAAAGCACGGGAAAAGATGGCAAGGTTAGTTAAAATAGAAAAGTGCTCAGTTCCTCATACCTGTAATCCCAGCAGTTTAGGGGGCCAAGGCAGGTGGGTCACTTGAGCCCAAGAGTTCAAGGCCATCCTGGGCAATGTGGCGAAAGTGTCTACAAAAAAATACAAAAAGAGGAAGAAATGATATTTCACAAGTTTGTATCATTTGTCATGATGTGACTCGAATATATTAAATCTTTTTCCTTTGAATACTGTATACTGTTTGCTTAAAAATTTTGATC